TGATCTCTGCCTAGCGCTGACAGGGGTCTCTAGACATCTTCCTGCAGGAGATTGGGTGGTGGGGCACAGGAGGGAGAGGAGCTGACTTGTTTGGGGTCTGATGAATCAGGGGTGATTACGGCCTAGGAACAGGAGGAGCAGCATCTATGCCAGGCCCTGTTCTGTTTGGTACTTTTAGCCATTACTTAAAGGCACAAAGGCCATGTTTGTCCACTTGACAGGCAAATATATACAACTTACTGGTCACCAGACTCAAGACTCAAAACAATCGCAAAAGGACTGCTCAAAACTGATGAATACTTTATAGGTACAAACTATGCGAGGGAAAAAAACTTCTCAAGTATAGACATGACTCCCCCACCCCGCGAGACAAGGTCTCACTCTGTTGCCCAGGCTGGAGTGCAGGGGTGTGATCACAGCTCACTGTAAACTCAAACTCCTGGGCTCAAGTAATCCTCCTGCCTCAGTCTCCCAAGTAGCTAGGACTACAGCTTCACAACACCACGCTCAGCTAATTTTTATTTTTTTGTAGAGACAGGGTCTCACTATGTTGCCAAGGGTGGCCTCGAACTCCTGGCCTCCAGGGATCCTCCTGCCTTGGCCTCCCAAAGCACTGAGCTTACAGGCATGGTCAACTGTGCCAAGCCAGGAAACCAGTCCAAATTTAAATAATGGTTCATATCCCAAAGGACAAGATAGAATAAGAGCCAAGAATGTTTGAGTTAATCACTTAAAGCAGAAACAGATTATGAAGATCAATCTGCATTAACAGAGCAGTGGCAGGTCAACGGAAGGAGCAACACACTGCCAGAGCCAGAGGCCAAGTGAACACCAAGTTCAACTCAGGACTCCAGGAGGGGCAGAGGCTCTTCGGAGGACAGGACTCGGACCAGGGGTTCCCAAACAGTGACGAGGGCAATTCCCCTGGAGAAGAGAGCTAAAGGAGGCAGCAGCTTCCATGGTCCTCTGTCATCTGAAGGGCAGGAAACAGATGCAAACACATTTCCGTGTGGCTTCAGAGACCAGAGAAGAAGCCAGGAATCAGAGGACAGGGAGGCAGGATGCGGCTCAGTCTGTGAATGCTCGTTTGAAAACTTGGAACTGTTCTATGATGGAGCAAGCAGTCATCTGTGGCCCCTAACGCATCCTGGCCACTGCACAAAGCATTTCCGAGCAGAAATTTCCAAGCGACCATGCCCTGTGAGGTATGGCCACCGCAACACCGAGGCACTCTTTATTAAACACCGAAACTTGGGTTCTGGCACCCCTTTCAGACATGAATCAGCTTCGTTCCTCCTCCAGGGCCTCCCTCTGGTGGCTCTGGTTCCCACTGCTCCACTCCACACCCTCTAACAGGGTGCTACAGGACCTGGGAGGAAGAGCCCTTCTTTGCGGTAAGCAGACCTCTCCACGGGGCAGGGGAAGACGGAATTTACCTGGTGCATGACGTTCCTCTAGGAATGCTAGACTGGACAGGGAAGAACGCCTCAAGTGAGCACGCCTACAACTCCAGTAAACACCCTGCGCACGCTCCCCCACAACCCCCGTGTGCTAGCACGCCAATGCACATGCGGACAGCCCACCCCAAGGGAAGAATCAGAGAAGAAGGAACGCAAGACCCCGGAAGTATGGCAGCATATAAAACCCCAGGTCAAAAGGCCAAATCTCACACTTCATCTCTCAAGTTGCCCGCCTAACCACCTTCAAAGTGTACTTGACGTCCTTTCATTCCTGCTCTGAAGTTTTTAATAAACTTTCACTGCTGCTCTAAAACTTGCCTCAGTCTCTCCTTTTGCCTTATGTCC